TTCTCTTTACATTTCAGTGCTTCTAGAGATAGAGAAATCAAGGGCATTATTATTGTTAGCACTGCTTTCTAGCCAAAAAGAAACTGAGAGCGATGAAGTATCTTGCCTAAAGCATCACACAGCACAGCTCCTAGGCAGCAAGGCCAGGACTAGAACCAGCACCCCTTGCCTTCATTATGTTCATCCTGTGCCTTACCTGGCTGAAGAAGAATTTAATAAAAGCTCTTCTAACTTCATGCAGAAGGCGGAACCTGCACCCTTCTTGACCCCTTTTGACCCCTTACCTCCCACTCATCGTTAAATTTTAAAATGCTGTTCTCTGAAAATTTTACTTCACTCTAGCGATGGCCCAAACACTCGGAAAAAAATGTAGCATGAGGATGGGGAGCCAGGTTGATAGGTTTTTCACTTAGTTAACTATTTATTGAGTACTCAGAACGCACTCGGTGCCAGGGCTAGGCACTGTGGATGAGTAGGGAGTGGGCGAGACAGGGACGAGATGAGCAGGGTCAAGGCCAGGGGGTCCCGGGGCGCCGGCGCTCAGGCTCGGGGTGATCCGCACGGTGGGAGCGGGGCACGGTGATCGCGGCGCGTCTGGGGACGCCCGGCCTGAGGGAGGCTGCCTGTCCCAAGGAGACGCCCATCGGGGCCGGACCCGAACGCCTCGGAGAAGACTCCCAGCGGGGAGGGGCTCCTCGGCCGTCGCAGGGCCCAGCGGCTAATCCCGCCGGCCGCAAGGAAGCGGAGAACTCACCGGACACCAGCACTCGCGACTCCACAAACTCCCTCAGCCTCCGGGCCGGAAGTCAGCGGCGCGATTCGCTCCGCCCATTACGCACGCCCCTGCGCAGGCCCGCAAGCCGAATTGCCGGACTGCAGCTCCCGGGATGCACTGCGACGGTATTGACAGGCGCAGCAACCAATAGACGGTAGAGAATGCCCTTGGCAGGAGGCGGGCCCTGTCAGTAGTTGTCCTCAGCAGCTAGTGGGCGTCTCCGCAGCGAGTGGCATCGGCCCCGCCCCCAGCCCGTGCTCGCCGGTGTCGGGTCCTAAGTCCCTCGGTCTTGGGTTCCCGGAGAGGTGAGTCGGCTGCAGGTGGGTGCGGGGCGCCGGGCTGTTCGGGGTACCGGTGTCGCAGTCGCCAGTCCGAGCTCACACCGGGCGTGGAGTTCAGCTGCGCATCGGGTTGCGGCAGCTTCGCCAGGCCTGGGGCTGGCTGGGCCGCGGGGCCGCCCTGGAGGCCGGAGCCACTGGGCCTGCGGCGCCTCGGCAGCGAGCAGCCGCTTTGCTCGCGTGCAGGAGGCTGTTCGCTACCTCACACCCCCGGCTGGCGCTGTGGCCTCGCTTAGCTCTACCGTTTAGCACCCGGCGACATGCACCCGGTCGGTTTCCGCCAGGATGCGGGAGAGTTGGGGCAAGCTACCTGCGACAGCTTGAACTTTTCCTAGGGATTCCGCTCCACCCGCCGGTTAGAGCGTATTGCTCATTAAATCCGAGACCTGTGTGCTTGCTACTGAAATAAAAGAAGTATTTTTTCCCCAGAGTCCTTTTAGGACGTTATGACTTTTCTCCTTTGCAAGACTGCAAAAAACTGACAAGAAGACAAAACTCTTCCCACTCCCAGGGACCGCGTTGTCTTGAGTTTGGCTAGTAAAGGCTAGCAAGTGAGGCTTTGTCTCTGCATCCCGTTCCCCCTAACATCCTCAGAGAACCTTCGTTTCTAGAATCTTTCTAGTATTCAGAGACTTCTCCAGGGTCATGATCCCAAAGGCTTAACCCGTTTACAAGGAGAGAGTTGTCTCCTGACGCCCAAAATGGCAGCTAAAATGGAGATAACTTTAAGCTCCAACACTGAAGCTTCCTCCAAGCAAGAGAGACACATAATAGCCAAACTAGAAGAGAAACGGGGCCCTCCTCTGCAAAAAAACTGCCCAGATCCTGAGCTCTGCCGCCAGAGCTTCAGACGCTTTTGTTATCAAGAGGTGTCTGGACCCCAAGAGGCTCTCTCCCAGCTCCGACAGCTCTGCCGTCAGTGGTTGCAACCCGAGCTGCACACCAAGGAGCAGATTTTGGAGCTTCTGGTGATGGAGCAGTTCCTGACCATCCTGCCCCCGGAGATCCAGGCTCGGGTCAGGCATCGATGTCCAATGAGCAGCAAGGAGATTGTGACCCTCGTGGAAGATTTTCACAGAGCATCCAAGAAACCAAAGCAGTGGGTAAGGAGGGTCCTCTCCCATCATCCTGGGGAGGATGGAATTAATGGATGGGGCTTGTTCCTAGGTGGCCGTTTGTATGCAGGGGCAAAAGGTGCTCTTGGAGAAAACTGGATCTCAGCTTGGAGAACAGGAACTGCCAGACTTTCAACCGCAGACTCCTAGGAGAGATCTCAGGGAGAGCTCTCCAGCAGAGCCTTCCCAGGCAGGAGCTTATGACCGGCTGAGCCCCCATCATTGGGAGAAATCCCCACTCCTCCAAGAACCAACCCCCAAATTGGCTGGGACAGGTAAACACTCTGCCTTTTCTCTCCCTCTCATCAGCCCTTTATCTCCATCAATGTATCTCATGGTTCTGCAAAGGCATAGACCACATGTGTGTGTTTTTTTAAATGTTATATATAATAGTAGATGATTATTCACTAAACAAATTTCACTAATTAGGATGGTGGTGATACTACAAGTAAGTATGTTTTTATCGTTTTCTGTTAATGAAAATTTAAGAATCCAGTGCATGACAGGGTTGTACCTACTTTTCTGTCCGTTTCAGAACTTCTTATAGAAAAGACAGATCCAAATATGGCCACAGATGAACTTCCATGCAAGCTATGGCTGAGTTTCATTGCTTAAAATGCTCCTCTGTTTAGAGGGGCCTGGTAGAAATAAAAACCCACCCTATATCTTATATCTTTGTCCTCCTCTGTGATGTTGCTTGTACTTTAGATCCTCAAATCTATTTCCCTTTCTCTGGTGTGATACTTGTGTAACTGCTGGCCTTGTTCTACACAGTCCTGTGATCTCTAAGCCTGAATGACAGTGACATTTTGGCCAAGCCTGGTGATGTGAATACAAGATACAGTGAGCACGTTAGGGAGGAGGGTTACAAGACGACAAAAATCCTCAGTTTCTTAATATTTGCTACATCCAATGAGGTACTTCGTGTTTTAGTCTGTTCAGGCTGCTAATATAAAATGCTAGAGACTAGGTAGTTTATAAACAACAGGAGTTTATTTCTCACAGTTCTAGAGGCTAGGAAGTCTGAGTTCAAGGTGCCAGCATGGTTGGGTTCCAGTGAGGCCCCTCTTCCAGGTCACAGACTGCCTACTTCTCAGTCCTCATGTGGCAGAAGGGGAAGACAGGCTCCCGTGGGGCTCTTTCATGAAGGCACTAATCCCATTCCAGTGAGGGCAGCACCCTCATGACCTAATCACCTCCCAAAGGCCCCATGTCCTAACACTATTACCTTGGGAGTTAGAATTTCATATGAATTTGGAGGAACATAAACATTTAGCCCCTGGCAACCACAGTCTACTTTTTGTCTCTAGAATTGCTTATTCTGAACATTTTATACAAATGGAATCACACAGGCCGGGCACAGTGGCTCACGCCTGTAATCCCAGCACTTTGGGAGGCCAAGGCAGGCGGATCACTTAGGCTCAGGAGTTCGAGACCAGCCTGGGCAACATGGCGAAATCCTGTCTCTACAAAAAATGCAAAAATTAGCGGGGCATGGTGCTGCACACCTGTAATCCCAGCTGCTTGGGGGAGCTGAGGCAGGAGGATCACTTCAACCTGGGAGGTCGAGGCTGCAGTGAACTGAGATCGTGCCACTGCACTCTAGCCTATGTGACAAAGTAAGACCCTGTCTCAAAAATAAATAAATAAATAAATTGAATCACACAATATGTGGTCTTTTGTGTGTGGCTTCTTTCACT